AAGAAGATGTGCGAAGACTCGTCAGTCTGGTAGGTGGCTTTGGTTAGGGGGTTTCAGAAATGGGGACAGGTCATGAAGGGCCTTGCCAGTCAGGAAAAATCATGAGGCACTAGCAGTAGGAACACAGCAGAAGGTGCCTGAACAAGAGAGATGACTTAATGAAAGCCTTTATAACGCTTCCCGGGATATATTACAGACTACCATCTACAGTGGCAGAGGGCAGCTGAAGGAAGGCTCTTGCAAAAACTTGGGGAAATGGAAATGAATGAAGGCAAATATTTGTTTTGAGATTATTTCCTTCTATGTAACCTATTAGTTCTTTTATTCGTTCCCCATACATGTATTGAGTGCCTACTTTGTGCCAGGCACTGTGCTAGGCAATGGGTATATTACCAGTGGACAATACAGATTTAGTCTTGCTGTCATGTCCTGTTGCTTGCTCATATGAATGTCAGTTCAAGACAGCAAGAGCTCAGGACTGCGGAGATCGCATCTACATCCTGCCGCGCTCTGTGCCGGCACAGGGTGGTTGCGAAAATCGTGCAGTCTGAATTGATTCAAGGCCTTGCAGCATGATTGCTAAATACGTCGAGACAGGAAGAAAGGGCAGGGTGGCACCGATCTCAACTGCGAGAGCACGATCTTGCAATGAGCGCATGTGTGCGCCTCGGTGTGTAGTGAGGGGCGTAGCTTCCCACAGCGCCTGGCAGCGTGCCGAGCTGCGCTGCAGGACTAACCCTCTCCTTTCCCCGCGCGCTCAAGCCCGCACAGGCGGTGGCAGGGAGCCGAAGGGGCCGAGCGCAGCCTTGCATCCGTCCGCAGGCGGGCCCGGCGCCGCGCCTCCTGGCGGCGGGCGGGACCGTCCAGGACGCCGCCCCGCGGCCGCAGCTCCTGGAAGCCCAGAGCGCCGGTGGATCGCGAGCCAAGGCGGCGGGTGGAGCCTGAGCCGTGAGGCCGTGGCCAATCGCGCCGCTCCGGGGGAGGAGCCCCAAAGGGGGAAAAGAAAGTGCGGCGGAAAGTAAGAGGCTCACTGGGGAAGACTGCCGGGATCCAGGTCTCCGGGGTCCGCTTTGGCCAGAGGCGCGGAAGGAAGCAGTGCCCGGCGACACTGCACCCATCCCGGCTGCTTTTGCTGCGCCCTCTCAGCTTCCCAAGAAAGGTGAGTCTCGCGCCGCCGTGAGGGCTCAGAAGTTTCTGTCCTAATAATAAAGGGCATTTTGCAGAAAACACGGTGAAGGATGATGCTGAAGTGCCCGTTTGCATATATTGACAGCAAGACCAGTGTCAAGTATCATAAATAAATTGCCAGAGAGAAAGTAGGAAGTTTCCATTGAAGTGGGCAGCTGCAATGAGCTTCGATCTCAAGATTTCTAAAAGCATTGAAGAATTTACATCACTTCAACTATTATTTTCTGTTGAACATGAGAACAGGTAACCTTTTATGTCTAGTTTATATCCAGCAGATGCTTGTGATTTCTACCTTTCTGGCACAAAAGTCCTCATGATTACACGGCTTCCTCCTCTGCCAATCAATGCTAATGGCAAGAGAAATGAGAAGCAGTCATTTTATAAGCATTATGTCTGGAAATGTTCCTTTCGTTGATAGCAGTTTCTTAACGCCAGTATGGTTAGATGCTATGGCAACTTAAAATTGTGTTTCCATAATATAGTGGACATTGATGTCAAACTGATCTGCCTGGGTTTGACTTTGGCCGAATTATTTGGTCTATCTTTGCCTTATTTTTATGATCTGTAAAATGGGGATAATAAAACCCATCTTGTCAGGCCTTTGGTAAGTGTCAATCATATGCCATGACATTTGTCAAGAGGCTTATGCATAGGGATTTTAACCTCTATTACAATTAACAACAGCAATGAGAATTGTTCCATTGCATGCCCAGATGGATACTAAATTAGAAAAAGAAAGATCCAGGTTGAAATAATAACAGCTTTTTTTTAATATAGAACTTTAAGTCGTCAAAATGCTTGTTATTGTATATGCAAATGTATACACATGTAACATTTTTTTTTTGCAATAATTCTGAGGTAATCAGGGCAGGTGTTGCTAATGTTTTACATCATGAGTCTCAAAGGGGCTACATATTTACTACAGCCAAGCAGCTAATAAATAGTAGAACTGGGACTTGGACCCTAGTTTTCTAACTCCAAGATTATGTCATTTTTTTTTTTTTTCCTCAGTCAATCAGCCCTGGTCCTGGTTAGTTGCGTTTCCTTCTCCAGACTCCTTGCTTTCACCCCGAAAATGAGCAATTTGGAAAATATTATGTCTAAGGTAGAGTGTTTTATAAATCTGTGACTGTAGAACAATGTCTTAGGAGGTATCTCATTGGCCTCGGTGAGAATTACAACCGGGTACTGCACGGAGAGTCAGATCCATAAAGAACCCTTTATGTCCTTAAGGATGTGATTCTGCCACATTACTCTGACCTACAGATCATTCCCCATCTGCCCCATCCCCTTCAGGACCCAGGTTTGGGGATGGGAAGAAAAAGTAGATGACTCGGTTAGGCACATGGACATTTAATATTTGGGAAATGATAATAGAGCCTTTCTTAAAAAAAAAGCAAGTTCTGTATCACCGTTAATCTCCATAGTTTTCTACAACAAAATAAAGGAGAAAATATTTTGCTTTAGTTTGGATTCTAGCGTTGAGTACACATTTTCTGCTTTCTTCTTTTGAGCTCTTAGTGCCCACAGAAGAGGCTTGACTCTCATTAAAATGTGAGTTCTTTCTGTTTATAGAAATGATGGAGACTTGAGAATGGTAATACACACTAAGTAGCACTTTTCTGGAAGATTATACTTCAGTTTCCCAATTACAGAGTGAGACAGTGGTGGGGGCAGCAGATTGAATGAATAGAGTAGATCGTAAGAAGTAGGCTGAGCTTCGGAATCAGGCTGGGTTTGAATTCTAGATACTGCATGCCTAGCCTGTCCAGACTTAGTTTTCTCACCTGTAAAATGGTAATAAACATGCCTGCCTTCCTTTGCTTCCTTCCTTCCTTCCTTCCTTCCTTCCTTCCTTCCTTCCTTCCTTCCTTCCTCCCTCCCTCCCTTCGTTCCTCTTCCTTCCTTCCTATTATCTATGTATCTTTCTATGTATCTATCTATGTATCTATGTATCTATCTATCTATCTATCTATCTATCTATCTATCTATCTATCTCTATTTATTAATAAGGTTCAAGTAAGAAAAAATATATTAAGCCTCTAGCTTTTAATAGCTGGCACCTAGAAGGCACTCAGTAAATATTCATTCCTTCCTCTTCATTCAGTGCTGCTGTTTACCCAAAGCCTCTCTCATTTGATGAATCTCAGATGGAGAGGGGGAGTATATCAAGTAGATGCCCCAGCTGGTCTAAGAATGTGCCACAATTTGGCAAACAATTGGGATGGCAAAGGATAGGAAATGAATGTAATATTTACCTTAAAATATCTCAGAATCTTTCATGTGTAGGAGGAATTAGACCAGTGATAAATTGCAGTGCATGGATCTTTCACAACAGAATCATGTGGATACCTTCTGAAATGAGCAGATATCTAGGATATCTGCACTGAAATCTAAGAATCACTGGATTAGAATTTTCAGTACTCAGAGGCAGGATATTGTAGGGGTTTGAATTTGGATTCAAATTCTGCTCCCTCAGTGTAAACCTAAGGAAGTTATTTAACTTTTCTATGTTACTCATTGGGTTGTGGGGAGAAGTAAGTAATTTGATACATATGAAGTGCCTAAAACACAGTTTTACTTACTGTATAAGCCAGTCTTTGAAATACCTTGCATGACTTTGTTTAACTTACATTTTATTTCCTCTCTAACTAAATGTCCTAGATAACTACTTGGCTAACTCTTTCATTTGCTTAAAGTCTTTTTCAATATCTCCTCAGGGAAGCCTACTTGGATTGCTTGAATTTGCATGGGTTGGGGTAGGGGAAGCAGGAATAGGGCTGCTTGCTCTCTGAAATCCTGATCTCCCTTACCCTACTCTTATTTTTCCTTTATTCTGTGGCATTTGGTACCTTATAAGCTTACACATACTATTTTATTATTTTATTTAGTCTATTTTTAAAATTTAACTTTTATTTTAAATTCAGGGGTACATGTGCAGGTTTGTTACATAGGTAACCTTGTGTCGTGGGGATTTGTTATACAGATTATTTCATTGCCCAGGTATTAAGCCTAGCACCCATTAGTAATTTTTCCTGATTCTCTCCCTCCTCCCACCTATCACCCTCCAATGGGCCCCAGTGTGTGTTGTTTTCCTTTATGTGTTCATGTGTTCTCATTTAGCTCCCAATTCTAAGTGAGAACATGCAGGATTAGGTTTTCTGTTCCTCTCTTAGTTTGCTAAGGATAATGGTCCCCAGCTCTATCCATGTTTCGGTAAAGGACATAATCTCATTCCTTTTTATGGCTGCATAGTATTCCACGGTGTATATGTACCATATTTTCTTTATCCAGTGTACCAATGACGGGCATTTAGGTTGATTTCATGTCTTTGCTATTGTGAATAGTGCTCAGTGAACATACACATGCATATGTCTTTATAATAGAATAATTTATATTCCTTTGGGTGTATACCCAGTAATGAGATTGCTGGGTTGAGTGGTATTTCTTTTTGTAGGTCTTTGAGGAATTGCCACACTGTCTTCCACAATGGTTGAACTGATTTGTACTCCCAGCAACAGTGTATAGTGTTCCTTTTTCTCTGCAACCTTGCCAGCATCTGTTATTTTCTGACTTTTTAATAGTAGCCATTCTGACTGGTGTGAGATGGTATCTCGTTGTAGTTTTGATTTGAATTTCTCTAATGATTAGTGATGTTTTATTCATATGCTTGCTGGTTTCATGTATGTCTTTGGAAAGGGTCTGTTCATGTCCTTTGCTCATTTTTTCTAAATAGGTTGTTTTTTCTTGTAAATTTGTTTAGGTTCCTTCTAGATGCTGGATATTAGACCTTTGTCAGAAGCATAGTTTGCAAAATTTTTCTCCCATTCTGTAGGTTTTCTCTTTGCTCTGTTGATCATTTCTTTTGTTGTGCACAAGCTCTTTAATTAGATCCTATTTGTCAATATTTGCTTTTGTTGCAACTGCTTTTCGTGTCTTCATTATGAAAAATCTTTGCCCATTCCTATGTCCAGAATGGCACTGCCTAGGTTGTCTTCCAGGGTTTTAAGTCTTTAATCCATCCTGAGTTAATTTTTACGTATGATGTAAGGAAGGGGTTCAATTTCAATCTTCTTCATATGGCTAGCCAGTTACCCCAGCATTATTTATTGAATAGGAAATCCTTTCCTCATTTCTTATTTTTTATTTCACCTCCAGTAGATTATAAAGTCCACAAGGACAGGGACACTTGATTTGCTTATTGCTGTATCCCAAGTGCCTAGAATAGTTTCTAGCAAATAGCAAATGGCCAATAAGGAGGCAATGATACATAAATAAGTATATGGATAGATGTTAGTGTGATTATTTGTCCCCAAGAAGTAGAAAGAGATAGAACCGGATAAGACAGTAAATTATACATGTAATATTCAAATAAAATTTGACATACATATATGCGCATATACACACATATATATACACATTTACACACATACATATACATATGTATATATAAGTGTATGTGTGTATTTTTGGAGTGTTGAGTATATATTTAAATATTGAAGTAATAATTTATGTCTATGTACATATATATATGTGTGTACATGTATATATGTGTATGTAAAAATAAGTGTCTATTTATCTATATATTTAGGAGTTTTTCAAAGCTACCTGAGGAAACAGAGGTGTTGAAGTGTTTACTTGTTAGGTTGCTATAGTGATAGGAAGAAAGATGAAAATATGTACATATGAGTCAAGAGACAACAGACAAACAGAAGAAATAGAAGTGATTTCAGGACAAGAAATGAAAGGCTAAGATTAAAACAGCAACCAACATTGGAGGGACATAGAAGAGGGACAGTTTTTAAGTAGACTAGTCAGAGAAGTGATCTCCGAGAAACTGACATTTGAACTAAGACAAAAGCCTGAGAAGGACCCACGATAGGCCTGAGGTCGTCACTGAGGTGGTGGGCCAAGTAAGAGACAGTGAAGAGCTGGAAATAAGGTTCTAAGATAGGCAAGGCCTAGGTCAGACTGGTCTTGCAGGCTATGGTGAGGAGTTTGGATTTTACGCAAAGTGTAGCAGGAAGTCACTGAACAGACAGAAGCAGGATGATGAGCAGGTCAAAGGTGTTTAGAGCCTTGAACAGAGAGTGAAGGAAAATGGAAGAACTTATTTATAAGATGAGAAGACCAACTGCTCTGATTTCATCATGTAGGCTGTTATGAACAGATGAGAAAGACAATTTGGTTTCATTGATGTTTCATTCATAGGCTCTCGTTCCCATTAGAACATTTCAAAAGGGAAAACAAAAACCCAGCTAAAATAGGGAAAACCTATATATTCTAGATGTGGCTTTGCTTTTTCTCAAATGATACCATTCTTATTTCCAAATGCATTAAGTAATGGATGGAAATGTATGCACTATTGCTCAATTCAATTCAGCTGGAAATTTTACAGTTCTTGTGTAGGTGTTTTATGTAATCAATTCCCCAAAACACTGAACCTAGAGCTATTTCCTTAGGAAACTTTAGCTACCAGTTTCTGAAATCTGTCGTAGTGAAGAGTAAGCATGTGAAAGGCAAATTAAATTCCATACAAGATCAATTTCTTCTTTCTGACTCTACAAATTTAAATGGTACCTAACTCTTGAAGAAGTAGCTTACAGGTCATCTCTTCCGTGATGTGTTTACTGGGCCCGTGCACATATAATCTCATACATGCCTCTTCATAATATGAGTTTAAAATAGCTTGATAACATATGCCAGACTCCATTTCAAATTTTCTATAAATAATTTCTTTTTGAAGTCTCGGAATAACCGTATGTGGCAGGTGAAGTTATAATCACCATTTTACACAAGACAAAACTGAGACCCGGAATCACAGAGTTGATCAGTGGTAGTGTCAATATTGGAAATTGAGCAAGCTTAATCATTATACTATTCTGCTCTTTGATTGTAAAAAGTAAACCTGCACATTTATTCACCTCTATTTGTCCCACTTACTTTGTGGTGCCTTATATGAAGGAATAGTTCAATAAGCGTATTGAATCAGTGAATTAATCTGTGACCTATTCTTTCAAGTTGTATCATTTCATTAGCAAATAGTGATAAAAACGTGGGTTTTAGACTGAGGCAACCTAGGTAGCAGAAGGTACTCACTACCTCTGTGATATGGTAAAATTACTAACATCTCTAAACCTCTTTCTTCATCTATGTTGTTGGCACAAATGTAGGGCCATTGTGAGGATTACATGAAGTGTGCATGTAAAGCACTTAGCACAGTTCCTGGAACATAATTAGAGCTGAGTCTATCTGAACTGTTTTTATTATTTTTTGAACTAAAATAACCTCCTCAAACATGATTACAATTATGTACCAGGCAGTTTTTTAGTTGTGCTTGTTTTATTAACTTTCTTTTAAAAATCAAAGCCAAAGATTCAATCATATAATCAGTGATGTTAATTTTGTTCCAGGGCTCATCCTGGCATCCTGCCCTCAGCAGGGCATGCAGTGTGGATTCTGAAAGGCCCTCTTATAGGAAGGAAGGCCAGTTCTGGAGAACAGCATGAGAGCAAAAGGTGCTGTGTGACCACGCTTTTTTCCTCCATACATCTGACATAGCTAAAGGCAGCACTTCCAACCTTGCCTGTCTATCTCCCTAGCCTGGATCTACCTTGCTGGAAAGTTACTTTGTATTCCAGCGATGATCCCAGAGCATTTTGGGTGACAAGGAAAAAACAGCAGAAGACTAAAGTTTTGCCCCAGATAACACTTAATGAGGTTAATTTACAGAACTTGCTGGAGGTTTAGGACCTAATATTGATCCTGTGCCTCTTGTGTACCAGGAGCTGTGCTGAATGTCTTAGTTTCATTATCTCATTCAATCCTTACTGCAGCCATGTACAAATTTTAGTCGTAAACCAAATTTACAACTAAAAAATAAAAATAAAAAGTGACATGCTTGACATGCTTGCCTCTACGTGTGTTTTGCAGGGCTGTGGTGATAAAATCAAATATTTCTTGTGTTTTGCCACATTTTTCTTTGAAAGCAAATTTTGCAGCGTTGCAACACCTCTGGAGTCTCCAGGGACCTCCCCTGCAGTGAAGACACATTTGGCAGAGAAATGAGGCAAAGGTTGCATGTGGAAGGCAGGAAGTTTCATTCCAGTTGACAGTTTACTTTGACCTGGAAGAAGCTGGTACCAATGAGCTGAGTTCTATTTTGTGGATTACATTTGTTTGCTTCTTTGTAGGGAACCAATATGGTGCTTGTTTACATTTTTTTTTTTTTTTTTTTGCTTTTGGTCTTGTTATGGGATGTTTAAAAGGTGTAACTTTTATCCTTCTACATTTTCCAAGTAAAGTTCAGATGTTTCGATATTCCTGACACTATTTGATAAATTATTTTAAGGAAAGGTCTACACACACACACACACACACACACACACACACACACACACACACGAGAATGGTGCCTGATTCATAATTGGCACTCACTATATATTTGCTGAATGAATACATAAGAAAATAAATGCATTTCCTTTTTCATCTTTCTCTCTCTGAGAATGGGAACTGCTGCAGGATTTTTTTAAATGGCAAGTTTCAATATATACCTTTCTTCTTAAATGTTTGCTTTAAGAATAATTTCAGAAGGAGATTATTCTAAAATATGGAGCATTACTTAATCTTAGTTATGCAGCACAGCTAATTGGAGTGGACTGTAATTCCTTTGGAATTTATTGAGGTGAGATCATTTACTTGTATACTAAATGGTCCCAGACTGATATACTGTTAAATTTGTGTAGTCTGATTTTCATAAATTTGCTGGCCTTTCTCTCTCTTATTGTCTGCTAATTCTCATTGCTTTTGGCATGTCTGGCTCTCCATTCCCCATACAATTAACAGTTTCTACTTTACTGCAGACTAGGAAGCTGGGTAATGAATTTGTTGGACCGGGCATATAATAAGAATACATAGCTTTGAATGTGGACTAGAGAGACTCTTTTCCAAGGTAAGGAAGTTAAAAGTTATGGCTGCTATAGAAACAGTCTTCATATAAGGTGATACCACACATAGTAACACTGGGTTTCAGTTGCCTGCGTTAATAAAAAGGGAGGCTTGGTAGGGATAATTCATTTACTCTTTTGGACAATAAGCATTTTCTGAGAAACTTCTGTAGGCAAGACACTGGTGAGATATAGAGAATTAAAAAAGCAAATACACAAACACAACTGAAAGATAAAACATACACAGGGGTTTATAATACAATTTATACAGTATTTCAAATAGCATGAGAATACATAATGTACTTTGAAAAGATATATAAGGTAATAAAACATTTTTGTATTTCAGAGGAAAGACAATTGTGTAACTCAGGAAGGGCTTTATAAGGAAGTTGTATTTAAAGTGAGTCTTGAAGTGATGGACAGGTTGGACAGAGAGAGATTGGTAAGGAGAAGTGGTAAATGAATTATGGTCTGACCGGGGTGAGTGAATGATATGGATTGTGCGATTTATCAGAGAGAGCTACAATTGTGGGAGAGACTGGGCAACTGAAGGCCTAGGGCAGGATATTTGGGAGATGAGAGAACAGTTAAGAAATCCTGAGAAGGCACTGGTTAGGAAGTCTGTTGAGGGCTGTTGCCTCTGCCTGTGGCAGGCAGACAGTCAGAAATGAAATCTGGATGTGACGTGGAAAAGGACAGATTGGAGCCCCTGAGTCTCTAGTTTGATGATATAGGTGTTCTGCAGAAGAGATTGGTGCTCTTAGCCACGGAATTTCACATCTGCCTGGCTTCAGACGGAGGAGTTTAAAGGGAAGATCTGGCAGGAATTGAAAGAGCAGTGGGCAGCCAGGCGCAGTGGCTCAGCCTGTAATCCCCGCACTTTGGGAGGGCCGAGGCAGGTGGATCATGAAGTCAGGAGTTCGAGACCAGCCTGGTCAAGAGACCAGCCTGGCCAACGTGGTGAAACCCCTTCTCTACTAAAAATACAAAAATGGCCGGGCGTGGTGGCTCATGCCTGTAATCCCAGCACTTTGGGAGGCCGAGGCGGGCAGATCACGAGGTCAAGAGATCAAGACCATCTGGCCAACATGGTGAAACCCCATCTCTACTAAAAATACAAAAATTAGCTGGGTGTGGTGACGCACGCCTGTACTCCCAGCTCCTTGGGAGGCTGAGGCAGGAGAATCACTTGAACCCGGGAGGCGGAGGTTGCAGTGAGCCGAGATCGCGCCACTGCACTCCAGCCTGGCGACAGAGCTAGACTGTCTCAAAAGAAAAAAAAAAAAAAAAATTTAGCCGGGCGTGGTGGCAGTCACCTGTAATCCCAGCTACTCGGGAGGCTGAGGCAGGAGAATTGCTTGAATCCGGGAGGCGGAGGTTGCAGTGAGCCGAAGATCACAGCGCCACTGCACTCCAGAGTGGGCAACAGAGCGAGACTCTGACTCAAAAAAAAAAAAAAAAAGAAAAGAAAAAGAAAGAGCAGTGGGCCTGGCTGCTGCCCCATCTAGGAGGTGAGCCAGTGATCAGCAACAACGTATGTGAGTTGCAGTACTACCTAGAGGCCTAGACAGACCCTCTGAATAAAGTTCTCTATGGGCAGCCCTAACTTGGAACCATAAAGAGTAAGGAATTCTAGGAAACATCATTCCAGTTTAACTATTTTTGCACAGTTAGGAAACAGAAGTGACTTTTATCTTAGAGAAAGGGAAGATAATGAAAACATAAAGTGAAGGAGGGAAACAGGAACCTGCCCTGGAGAGAGCCCAGTCTGACCGGGAGATAATATGTGAATACATCATCATTGAATGCAAGGAGGCACTATTTTTTGGGGACCTTAAATGCTCTGTTAAGAAATTCATACTTAATCCTATAAGACATGGAGACACAATGAATATTCTCGAGTAAGGGAGGGGCATTATCAGATCTGTATTTTAGATCTGGCTTAGAGAGGGAATAAGTGGGGCAATTAATGAGGATTCTATTATAATAATCAAGGTGGAAAATTTGCATTCCCAGAACTTTCTTCTGTTCTCACTAAAGGAGGTGACCCAGAGTCATCATAAGATGTTCTGGACCATTCTGGGAATTAAAAATGCTAGTGTACATTACAAGCCAAAGTGATTTCACCTATGGCTGCTATTGTCAACTCCGATGCCCTTATGGTATGCCTAGATAACTCTTCTTAAAAACTCCCTGATAAGTTTGCTTCTAGTAGGTGAAGAACAAGGAGAAGTGTATACACAATTAGAACATCGGCTTAAATGAAATTGGCTTATGCAATCATGTCAGTATCATTTTGAGAGGAGAGATCCTATAAAAACAAATACTTATTACGTAGTAAATTAAGACTTTGGGGCTTTACTGAGTGGTAACAACAGTATTCTCTTATGTGTATCCAAGTGCCCAACAAGTTACAGACCACTTACATGTTCATTATCTCATTTGATTTGATAACAGCTCTGCAAGGTCAGTTTTATCTGAATTATTACAAGTGAAAAAACTGAAGCTCAGAGGTTGTGATGACCATCAAGTGGCCACTTAGCCCCGATGATTCAAGAGCTCATTGGTGTTCTATATATTCAAAGGGCACCATTCTATTGCTCAACTTTCCATTTCGCTCTATGCACCACTGCCTGATAATCTTGGGACATATCTTTGTTCATGCTGTGTCCTTGTTCTAAATCCATTCATCGCTGGGCCCTGTTGCTCACACCTGCGATCTTAGCACTTTGGGGAACTGAGGTGGGAGGGTCCCTTGAGCCTGGAAGTTTGAGGTTACAGTGAGTCTGGACTGTGCCACCGTACTCTAGCCTGAGCAACAGAGCAAGAACCTGTCTGTAACAATAATAATAATAATTAAAAAAAATCCACCCATAGTTCTTGGACATTCTCACTTTAAAGATCTCTTTCCACCCAAAGAACAGGCTTTTTGTAACCCAGGTGTTACAATTTCAGCTGTTCTGTTTCCTCACTTTCCTGAAGTATTTTTACTGCCTTTCCTCAAAGCACAGGACACCAAACACAGGGTAAAGAGGAAAGGGTTCTTTACAAAAGCATACCTGAGTGGATACCTTAACACCCTCAGGAAATCTACACATCTTTGAATTAGGGCATTCCATAAGTCTTCCCTGTCAGCACTTCCCGGCACATACTCCTGAATGTTTAAAAACCAACCATATCTCTTGGCTTCCTACTTGTCAAGACACAGCTGAACTTACTCACTTGTCTTGACTTATGTAAAACACACACTTACAGTCAGTGCTGTATCACCTAAGACTTCAACAGCCAGCAGCAAGTGAATTAAGAAACCGTAATATATCCTCCATTCAATGCACCCTTGCAGGGTTTTGCACCCCTAAAGAGATCCCTAGGGCACATGAAATCGGGTGACTACCCCAGCTTCTTGCTGTGGGGAATCTAGGGTTTTTGTAGTTAATGATATTGAGACATGGACTTAGGGGAACAGGAGGAGGCATATAGAAATCAAGCTTTCGCAGCAGCCATTAAATGGAATACGTGTAATCGTTCTCAAAGAATACTAGATTGCTGGGGCCAAAGAGGCTAAACCTCTGGCTTTGCAGAAAGGCCTCAGAGGAATATGTTGTGTTTATAAAGTCAGCCAAACCTACCTGTAACTGGCTTTCTAGTTCTGGCATAGTGCACTTTCTGGTATCATGCTGCTTCTCTTGTCTTGGTTCTCACACATGAGTTTTGGCCTAATTGCTCTAGTTTGAGAGAGTCAAAGGCAAGTCTTCTAGTAATGAGGGGAAAAAAGGATAATAGCTAACAAGTTGAAGTGCTTACTGTGTGCCAGGTGCTTTACAAAATTACCTCATATAATCATCTTTCTTTTTTTTTTTTTTTTTTTGAGATGGAGCCTTGCTCTGTCGCCCAGGCTGGAGTGCAGTGGCACCATCTCGGCTCACTGCAAGCTTCGCCTCCTGGGTTCACGCCATTCTCCTGCCTCAGCCTCCCGAGTAGCTGGGACTACAGGTGCCCGCCACCACGCCCTGCTAATTTTTTGTATTTTTAGTAGAGACGGGGTTTCACCGTGTTAGCCAGGATGTTCTCGATCTCCTGACCTCGTGATCTGCCCGCCTCGGCCTCCCAAAGTGCTGGGATAATCATCTTGTCTAATTCCATGTGAGGTGCTTTACTGACCCTGTCCACCAATAAGGAAATTGAGAGTCAATGTGGTTAAGTAGCTTGTACAGCTGTGGAGAAGGACCTGAACCCAGGTCTATATGGCTGTAAAGCTCATGATGAAACCCCGTGCTTTGCCTCCCTGTGCTGAGGCGTGCCGTGCATCCCATGGCCCCTATCCAGTTTGCTTGCACGTACAGCTGAACATCTTATAACAGGCGTTTAGTTAGTACTCTGATGTGTCTGACAGTTCCCTAGAAGCTCAGCTTGGACTGAGCCAGCCCATTTGCGTTTCTGGCCTCTTCTTGCTTCCTTTTCTCCTTTTTCAATTTCCTTTTTCGGCTCAGGCAGCATGGGAGATGCCTTAATCAATTGATGATAGTTCCTTCTGTTTTAATGACATTCTCATTTCCTCAGTATGTTTTTCTCACTTTGAGGGTTGGAGAGGGGAGTAAGGGAACAAATACTTTCAAAAACCCCTAGTCTCCTAGTTTTGAAAGTAAGTTCCATGACGTTATGGAAATGCTGCTTTGAAATACTGGAACTGCTGTATTGAATGCCCATAGGTGTCTGTGAAAGAGGGAACCGTAGGCCCAACATGGCTCGAAAGACTTCATCCAGGATAAGTAGGTTGACATGACAAGGGATTTGGGTCCAGCTCAACATAAAGAGACATTTATTACAATTAGGGCCATATGAAAACTACATTAGTAATGAGTTCACCATCACTAGAGATATTAAAAGAGGGCCTAGACATCTAGTTGGCAAGGATGTCACAGGGAGATTTGAATATTGGAAAAAGGAGTTTGAATCAAAATGACATTTAAAGGCCTTTCCGGCCTTGAGATTCTGTCTTGAATTCACTTAGAAACTTTATATTGGGAATAAAGGTTTCCCCTTGTTATAATTAACACCAACTAGTGATGTCTCCTCCTCCCTCCCCCCTGTGCTTCCCCTGTCTGAACAACTACTCGATTTAAGAAGGGGACTTAGGATGAGGAAGGATGTGGTTCCTTCCCACTTGGCAGCACTCCGTGTCAGAATGGAAGACTTGTGTCTGGGCCTGGCACGGTTCCGTCAGGCCCTCTTACCAGCCCAGTCGTGTCTGTGACCAGAGCACGTGGGAGGTGCACATCCGTGTAGAAAAACCTCCCACTGGCTGCCAGCTCTGGATTTTTGAAATAATTCCTAATGAATGCAGTCTTGCCCAGGCCAAACCTCTTACAGGAATGATGACACACCCTGAAACAAGTCCGAGTCAGGCCAGACAAGCATCCCCTGAAAAATACTCCCTTTGCGGTTGGCAGCATATGAGAAAGTATCTTTGAGAGCCGTTTCTTCTTGCCGTTTCAAAGGAAAGCTGCTTGCAGGCCAGGAGGTCAGGAGTGAAAAACTCCTTTTTTTTTTTCTTCTATTTTTTCTTTTCTTTTAATTGGCTTACTACTCATCTGAAAGCTCTGCTAGTCAAATATGATAATCCTTTGATTTAATGTCAGGATTGAGACAGTTCTCTGGTTCTTGAAGGAAAGAGTGTTGCAATGCTAGGAAGTCTCCAGCAGCTGATTAACAGCTTTGATTTGAAAGAATAAAAAGAAAGATACAAAAACTGGCAGTGGGTCCTACCGATCGGTGCTGCAACTAAGAATGGACAGTATTTAAATAAGATGATCTTTCCCCTCAGGATTTACAGAGACTTCCATAATCTCCAGCCCACTTCATTTTTTTTTTTTAATGTAATGTTACAGCTCGGTATGCTTTGCTCAAATCTATCATGTTTGGATATTTCAAACTAGGAAGTTTCATTCCTTGTAGAAAAGCTTCAGAAACTCACCAGATATTTTAAGTCAGGTCAGTCCAGCTCTTCCCAGGAAATAAAGATGTTAAGAACTTCATAGCTGTAGGGACTCCTTAGAGATCCGATCCAGTGCTGCCTATAGGACCTTGGGCCGAGATTTCCCATGTACACCATAAATCTTCACAAAGTCGTGGGAAAAGAACAGCAACTTCAGCTCCTTTTGCAGCCTGATCATTGCTTCTGGGCCCGAGTAGCTGTCTTCTTTTGATATAGGACCATTGCCTGTTCAGACATGACTCTTTTTCCTGGATACAAATGGTATGTTATTTTTAGGGGGCAGTTATATTTCTTAATAGTTTTCAGAGTTGGTAGACAGGCCTGAACTGGGAATCAAAAGCCATCTTCTCACATTTCCACTAGTGAGTTATTGACCTCATGAAAGTCACCTCTCCTCCCTGGGCCTTTACTTCCCAAATAGTGTTCCAAATAACATTAGTGACTTCTGAGGTCCTGTCTAATTTTCTAGATGTCATCCGGATAAGAAGATAAAGTGTAAGAGAATTAAAAAAAAAAAAAAAAAAAAAGAAAACCAGCAAAGTGAAGTGTGGGGCTTAGGAAAATGAGAGTCCTCTGTTTAAAATATGTCTCAGAGAGCCTTGGTAGCAACAAAGGTCCCAAATATAGGAATCTTAGTCTGTACTGTGTATTGCAGGGTATATGGATTTCCTGTATTTGCCTAAGTTCTATTTGCTAAGAGCTGACTAGAAACATGAATAGTAGTCCTGAGGAAGCTTAAAGATGCTATCACATTCAGTTTACTCATTTGACATATCAACCCTGCGGCCTTTGTTCTGGAGGTACACTGAAACTTGAACTCAAGTCTCCTGCCTGCTTGTGCAATGTGCTTTCAAGTACACTGCCTATTCAGTTTATTTAGCAGTGATGAACGCTTACAGAAACCATCAAGCTATGTTTTGAAAGTTAGTTGATTCAAAACAATAGAGTTTAGTGGTCAGCCAAACAGAAGCAAGGAGATTTGCTAGTTTTGCATATGTGTGTGACTTAGTTTCCCTATTATCCACGTGTTAAACATAAGTTCTTTGTACAGCTCTATTCCTGGCCAACAATTAGTGCTATTTTTTTTCTCTCGGGTTTTAGAAGATCTACCTCCTCCAAACAACAGCAATTAACTACGACTTATAACTCACTCTCAGCTCCCCACCAGGGCCACTTACATTCACATTTCTGATCACAATATTTCTTAAGGTAAATCTTCAGTTCTCTGAGAATGCTGAACAATGAGTGTCTTCTAGCTCAAGTTACAGTTTGTAATGACCAATTTTGTAATTGTGGAACAGCCACAAACACGGTGGCATAAGATTCATGTATCCTGGCTTAATAGCTCAGATTATTTCCAAAAACCCACTGACGTTGGATCAATCATGCTACCTTTGTCCTTTTGTTTTTCTGTCTATTAAGTGCTGTGTTTGGCCCAGTCTTCCTCAGGTCTCCTATGGTCAAGGATCGTGTTTTAACTGTTTTGATAGGTTGTCTTTCTCAGGTGTATTCCATGCTACACTGCTATCATATAGCAAAGATCCTGAGAAATTATACTTTCATGAACAATTCAGGGCTGTGATTTTGAACATGAATTATTTTTCACTGTGCATAATGATGTTCCCAGAACCTATTGAAATACGTAAGACTCTAACGTGAAATGGCCCCAGACCCCCATATTACCAGTTTTTGCTTGTTGGGTTTCTTTTCTTGTTGGGTGTTAGTAGCTCAACTTTCACACCTGCCATCAACATGCCTCCTTATAAAAGCCATTTGTCCTTCATGCAAGTTTGTGACTTCTTCTCTGCCTAGGCATAAGGACTCAGATAACCAAGTTGTTATCTGAAGATCTGTACTATAAATAAAGTTGATTCTTTTTTTAATTTTTTTTTAAGTTGATGCATCTTAGTTACCGTTTGCAGCTCTGGTTTGTCTAGCTGTTGGCTACTGGTATTTACTTGATAATTGACACTGTCTAGTAATTGAGTTACCAGCTGTTGAGGTATGACTGCATGCCTCTGATTCTGTGGGTCTCACTTTTCTCTTCTTTGGATGTTTTCACTGGCCAATAGATTCGTTTTGTATTTTTACTGTGATCTTCTGGGTAGATGCTAGGGACCCTAATGATTTTTAAGTAATCCTGAAGAAAATTACCGTAAGCCTAAAGGTGGTTGAAAATGACAGTTTTTTGCAAATAATCAAAATGCCATCCATAGGGACATGGTTAAATACACTATCATAAGCTAGACAATGTAATCATATTTAGCCATTAAAAATGATGTATAATAGATCATAATGCTACATAAGTGTGAATTAGGGTGACAACCATGGTCTATGCTTTGCCTAATAAAGTATAATTTAAAAAACAAACAGACAAAAAGAAATGTAATTACATAAGCTAATCTGGAAAAAATGTGAAAGACACATTACTAAATAAAATAAGCATCTTTTATATACACATATGATTCAATTTTTGTAAAAAGAAAAACAGTTATATGTGAAAAAATGAAAGAGTCTGAGTCTAGTAGTTATATATGGTTATATTAAGAGAGAGACTGGATGAATGCCAAAGGGAGAGGAGAAGGGGCCACAGTGTTTACACTTCCTACCTAATATAGATATTTTTTTTAACTTTTAGACATTTACTTATTTAAAAAATTAACTTGGAACCTCTTACTAAGTGAGACTCGTAGCCTATCTCAAAGAGCGATAATGTGATATTTAAAGATTTTGCTGATTTGGACAGAAACAGAAACAAGAAGTGATAGAGAATTTATTAGATGCTTTACTTTAGATACATTTTCTCTTCTTTTTTTTTATTATTAATAATGTTGGCAGGGAGGCAGTGAACTTGCCCATTAGAGTTTGGCAACCTGCTTGAGTTTCCTAGGCATCCCATGAGTCCTCTCTGTTTCTTGCCACACAGCATTGACTCAGATCTATTCCTTTACATGCAGGCAGCTGTACGAAAACCTATGCACTCTTATAGCCTCATCTGGTTTCCTTTGTCAAGATATTACATTATGAAACATTTTGGGAAATTAGCAGCTTTTGACAGTAAATACGAATGATTTGTGATTCCACTAAGCCACTGCTTAATTTTAGGCTGCTGAATGGTGAACACTTTAAGGAGCGTGGGAACAGGCCATATTTTGTTTTGATCTTACACAGTCTCATTTGAAGGAAGGTTATCCATTTGAAGATGGGCTATAATTTACAGAAAGGCAATTATATTGAAGACTAATAATGAGCATTTAGTAATACATATCAAAATGTAGAATATGAATAACTTCAGAATTTCAAGATCTTTTATTCTACATAATTAATTTTTACAGCTGAAATGTGCCTATCTTTTTGGCGATCAGATACCCCCTGCCCTCCAAAATACAGGGTTAAATCTACATAAGACGTATACGATTTCTCCATGGCATATCATTCTAGGCCTGTTTTCTGTAATTCCTTGCCTACTCACCTGCAGGTTATATTCTAGTCTTACTAGATTTCTTGTTTTCCTCTAAATATCTCATGTACTTTTCTGTTTTGAGAACTTTACTCAGATTATTTTTGCTTTTTGGAATACCTTCTCTTTTCTTCCCTTCTTTTCTCTTTGCTCTCCACTGTCTCTGTGATTCTTTCTGGTCCCTAAGTACCCACACAGAAGCACACACCTCTGTTCCTCTTCCTGTTTAGATGCAAGATCTTCCCCATGAACCCTCCCTACCACTATTAGCTAGCAAGAATCACTGCTCACTTGGCATCCACAGCCCTTTATTTACACTTTATGCCTTACACTGTTGCTTCTCAATGTATGGTCTAAGGAGCAGCAGCAATAGCAGCCTCTGGGGGTTGACTAGAAATGCAGAATCTTGAGTCTTGTCCTAGACTTATGGAATGTGTGAATCTCCATTTTACCCAGTTTTCCAGATTCTCCTTATGCATGCTACCATTTGAGAAGCACTGTCTTAGAGCAGATATCCAACTTTGCCTTCACTTGGTTGCTTTTGTGTGAGTGGGTTCTGATAGAATCTGGCTTGTGATCACAGACTGTATCTTCAGCATTCATCTGCAAGGCAGGATGGAGTGCTTTGCACACAGCAGGAGCTCTTAACTGTGTGTTGTTGAATAAAAGCTTGCATTTTCAATGAAGAGGGGTGTTTGAGGGAAAAAACAAATACAGGGTATTTCCATGATTCTTGTCGGCACGATGTCTTTCAGATTGTCTGGTTTCCATCATTGCTGTGGTTGGGTTTTATAGACCCTAGTACAAAGGGACTGATATGGTTTGGCTGTATCCCACCTAAATTTCATCTTGTAGTTCCCATAATCCCTATGTGTCATGGGAGGGACCCAGTGGCAGGTAATTGAATCATGGGGACGGTTACCCCCATGATGCCTTTCTTGTGATAGCAAGTGAGTTCTCACGAGATCTGATGGCTTTATAAGGGGCTCTCCCCTGTTTTGCTCAGTACTTATTCCTACCACCATGTGAAGAAGGACGTGTTTGCTTTCCCTTCCTCCATGATTGTAAGTTTCCTGAAGCCTCCCCAGCCATGCTGATTTGTGAGTCAATTAAACATCTTTCCTTTAAAAATTACCCAGTTTTGGATATGTCTTTGTTAGCAGTGTAAGAATAGACTAATACAGAGACTTACCACCTTATCAAATCTCTTTCCTCCTCTCACCTCTTTGAGAAAGAGTTACAGTGGTGTGGAGGATTACAGCTTTCAGAAAGAAGCTCAGGTGAGTTCATTGTCCAGGGGATTGTATTTAAAGCATAGGGAAATACTTTGTATTAATATTTTATGAATAGGACTATATCTGTGTATCTGTGATGATTGTATATTTGTCCAAGAATTGGAAGCCTGATCACAAGGTCAGAGTAAGATCCAGAATCAGAATTTGGTGCCTCTGAACTTAGGAAAATAACATTGTTTTAGTTTATTATATTTCCTTTTGCAAAATTTGACAAGGAAAAGCTTCATAATTTCAAAAATGCTTTTCTATCTTGTGATACAGATTGTAACAGACTTATATTCAGATTTGTTCTCCAAGTATCTCCATCTTCCCCACTTCCCCTGGTATTGCTGTTTTTCTTAGTGTCACTTTTGCCTTCTCCTCTCATCTGTACATATTTCTTTTGCGGTTTTCTTAGTTATTCTACTCGTATTCCAATACTTAAAACATCTGTATCATATAACTCTGGTGATATTCCTGATCCTTCACAAAATGTTGTGTATAATTAATAAAATTACAGTGTGTATAAATATGTAAAAATAAATAAGGATAAATTAAAAATAAAAATAAAATGAAATATATAATTATAAATAAAATAAAATGAAGATAAAATGTAAAAAATAACCTAACAGGTGATTTTTTTGACATAGATAAGAACAACCCTAGTAGGGACTTGCCATTTTTATTTCTGTTTTTAAAGCAGATCTTGAATATGTAATGCCCGTTACATCCATTTCTTTTAGATTATTAAGATTAAGACATTGTTTAAATACTTCTTTCTACTTTTATTGGCTATTTTTTTTAAAAAATATATTTTATGGTTCCGTGCTCTCCCTCTGGCATTTGAATGATACAAAAATGAATTATAGGAACCAAAACATAATGCTACTTGTTTCATCTTAAAACCTTAAGTTGCTTACAATGAAATGAAGGAGGTAAGATGTTACCACATAAAGAGAAAACACTGTCATAGAGTTTTTGTTTAGAGAGATCTAGGACATCTTGGATATGCAAAAATGACAAGGTTGGTAGAACATTGAGGGACAGATTAGATGAATTCTCGTTACTTGTTTTTCCCATTCACATATCCCTCTCTCTCTTCTCTCTTCCGTCCTCTCTGCCTTCCTCCCTCCTTCCCAAGGTGTCTTATTACCTTTCCCTCCCTTTGTCCTTCTGTTTTTTTCTTTGGTGGATGAATGTTTGTAAGATGTCCATTTTGAAGCTGAAAGCCTCAAAGGCTCAAAGGCAGATAATTCTCTTTTTGGAAGTCATTTTACAAAATCCTTTTTATGAACCTGTCTATAGGGAAATTTCTTCCTGTCCTGGCTGTGCAATGAACCATTTATTTGTTCTCATGGATACCAATACTTATTCATTATTTTAAACTTTGTATTTTCTTTTTTTTTTCCTCCTAAGAAGTTCATTTTGCTCTTTCTTCTGATTTTCCTACCTGTTTGTAATAACAGGAATTAGTCTTTCCATGTGTCTGTGTTGATTTTTTTAATATTACTTTAGTGAAAATTATAGAGGTTACAGGTTTAGGAGCTGTTGGGGAAATAAAATTTAAAACCAAAGTCTCCCAACTGAGAAATTCTCTCTATAAAAGTAAGAGAGAAAGAAAACAAATCTATTTTTTATTCTTAAACAAGCATTAAATCAGAATGTGATGTACATCACAGGTAATCCACTAAGAGATGGCAAAGACAGAAAGAACTCTCACTCTTTTATGAAGCCAAACAGCCCATTACATACGTGTTTTCAAGATAAACAATAACTTGTCCTCAAGTAAGCTTGACAGCACCATTTGTCACACATAGCTCATCCTAACTTTACCTGGTAATTGAGGTGACCATCCATGTTAGCTGATTGGTTTTGGCCAGAGGAAAAACAAACTTCACATATCTTTATGACAGGAGGTAGTTTTTTAACTTGGTGCAAGTTGCCTACCAAAGTTAGGGTCCAACTCTCCCATAGAAACTGGGAGATAGGGGTGCTATCTACCAAAGTTAGGGCCCAACTCTCCCATAGAAACTGGGAGATAGGGGTGCTATCTCCTGTGATGTTCACTTTTCAAAGAGATGGCCTCCAGGTCTTCCTAGTAAAAGGCATTTCTAGGTCACAAAGCTGACAAAAGGCCTTGCTTAGCCTTCAAAAGGATTTATATACATTTCAAAGAGTACAAAAAGTACTCAGTAATTGCAAGTTGGCCAAAGTAAATGCTCTGAGAAAAAGAAAGAAGGTGAAGAATCTTTTCCCTTATTTTCAACAAGAATTATGCTTCTTAGTTTTAATTTGTACTTAATCTGACAGAAGATAGGTCCTATTTCATTATGTTTAACTAAGCAGTTCAGAATTAAAGTTTTACTTTTTCTGAGTTTGACATTCAGCTGACTTTTGTCTTTGGCCTTGTGGTAACAAATTATACGCCTCCAAGTTGGAATCTGATTTGACAATTCATTAGCATTTCTTTAATTTGTATTTTTATTGTAATAAAATTGACCATTTTAACCATTTTTAAGTCTACTGTTTTGTGGAGTTAAGTACATTTTCATTGTGCAACTATTGCCACCATTCATCCCCAGAATTTTTCACATTTTGTACTCAAACTGTAGCCTTTAAACATTAACTTCTGAGTCTGTCCTCCCCTCAGCCCCTGGCAACAACCATCATTATCACTTTAACCAACCTATTCGAAATGCCCATGAAATTTCAATATCCTGTCTCTGGATGAGAAGTGGAGAATTGTGTTTGCCCAGGATTTTAAAGATAAAGATGTTTTCTTGGGAAACTGACTGAGAAAAACAACTTTAAAACCTTGAATGTGGTGCACCCATTTATACAAGTGATGCCACACTAATTATAAATAACTTAAGTCTGTGCAGTTCCCCAGAAATGTCTCATTCGTGCCACTTCATTACTTTCAAACTGATAATAAAATACCCTCCTAGTGAAATATTTTTTTGCATGTAACTCAGGGATTTTACTATTGTAGATTTGGCATTTTTCACAACCCTTGCTCCAGTGAATTTTTATCTTTCTTAATTGATCTTTTGGACACAGCAAACGAAATATTGAACACTTCATATATTTTGTTTTATAAACTGTCGTGGATATGAAGGAGAATGATGTGAAAGAATCAGGGCAGACAATCTGTTGCAGTCAGAGAACCTTAATTAAAATGAAGCTTTGCTATTTGATTGTCGTGATAGCTTGAGTTAGACACTTCACCTTTCTGCACCTAATTTCATCATCTGTAAGACAGGAAAATTATATTCCTTTTTGAGTAAGTTGTGTGAATATGAAGTAAAATAAGACATGAAAAGAAGCACTGTGTATAGTGTCAAAGCATGAATTATTTCAACTGAGTAATGTACTTAACATATGGCAGAAATTTGGAAAATACTTGTTGAGTGAATGAACAGATGTTATTCTCAAGGTTAATTTTTCTAGGGTTCTCTCTTCTACACACATACTCCTGTCTTTGCTTAAAACCTACCCTCTCTTGGCTTTCCTCTGATTCCTGATTGTATCTTCTTCTCCTTACCCAAATTATGCTTCCAGTTTAAAAACTCCAGATCTCAGAGTTTGGGTAGTGATTTGAAAGGGCTCAAGGAATTTCTGTTATATTATTTCATAGAAAACTCTTCCTTTCTAAATGGAACTGCTTCCTGAAAGCTTTTGGGGGTTAGAAATGGCCATTCGAGTTATCCACTGTAACATACACAAAGATTAAGGGAATTTTTTTTTTTTTTTTTTTTGGCTAGCATCAACAGGCTCAGGGGAGTTCACCCTAGCCAAAAAAAAATGATGAGCTGCAATAATGTTAAATCAGACATGTGAATCCAAATTAAACAGAATTCTTGGTGTAATTCCAGGCTGTTCCCTCGATGGTCATTGGGTGGGGGCTCACTAAGCAACTCTGTTGTTCAGTGTCACCATACACATGATAAATGCAAATGTATGTATTATAAAGCAGCATAACCAAGGCTTACACTGACAAAGGCAGATGACAATCCAAAGGTATTCTGTTGAACATGCCTTGCCTGACATGTTTTAGTGGAAAAATCACCCCCACCCATGATGATCTGAGAAAGAAATGAGTGTTGAGAGACTGAAGGAGCAGAAAACACATAAAGGAATTATAGTATTTTCCTGGATTGAGAAACAGCCTGTAGAATCACTCTGTTTAGAAGAATGTAATCATTCACTCAATAATCCAGAGCGTTTTCTATATGCCAGGCTTCAATGCTAGACCCTGGGAGTCAAAAATGAATCAGAAGTGGACCCTGTCTGCAAACGTCTTAAGAGAGAAGACATACACACTTATTTAATAGTACAAGATAAAAAAGCACATTACTGAGACTATATGGGAAGCATAGCTAACGTTTTAGGAAGAAGGTAGAAATTACATCTGGCAGAGGGAAGCAGGGAGGTTTCATGAAAGAAGTGGTTTCGGAAATATGTCCTGAAGGACAGGTGGTATGTGTACACTTGGAGAGGGTAATGAAGGGCATCCCAGGCAGAAGAGATGAGTAAAGGGGAAGGAAGGCACGGGGTGATCTGTAGCAATATCTCTATTTGTACCTGTGGTGGGAGTGCTTGATATGTGAGAAGTAGTGGTACAGCAAAGGGTTGGAAAGAGAGCTTGCTGCCAGATCGTGGGAGGATTCAGAATGTCAGTGACGGACATCAGGGAAGTAGCACTAGGATATGATGTGTGAGCAAATTGCTTTGGGCTTTGTCATCAGTCGGCCTTTACAGGTGTTCCCATGGCACCCAACCCTTACCTGAGGCTTTTACAGCCTTCTTGTTTGCAGTGTGGTAAATATCTCTTCCTTTGGATTTAGAGAAGGAGATTTCAGGCTGTTTTTTATATATTAGAGAATGGAAAGAACATTTGCATGCAAAAACTCTCAGTTTTTAGGTCACCCTAATACATACATGCATTTTCTTCCCTTTTTCAGAAAGAGCAGAACAATTGAAAATAATAGCCCTTTTAATTTTTCTAACATTAAGGTCACACAGGTGAAAGGGTTATTTGCTGGGTCTCATAGGTGCTTACTCCTTTTATCATTGGAAAAATAAAGGCTCCCCTCTGTTTTCTGACTTTTTCTGGATGGTGTCTTATGTTCTGATTTGGCAACAGTCTTTAAGAATCCAGAATTCTGGAAGTAGTGAAATTATAATCAACTCCAATTAGCTACACTGGTGGAGCATAGCATTATCATACTTAAATCCACCAGCATGTCTTACATCTCATTTTAGCTAGTCATTATGCCATTGTTCCTCCATCAGCTTGCCACAGGAGTGGTTTAGCAAATTAGAAAATTGATTTGAATTTCCTACTTTTTTCCCAATTAAAAGTTCATGAGCCTTACTCTAAAACTACCTCCAGTAGGAGTAATACACCCAGTGAGAGAATTCCTAGGAATTCCTCAAAGCTTGGTCTACTGTTTGGGGGCCCTTACACAGTCAAACTCCACCTCCACCGTGTTTTTCTGAAAGAACTTCATTCAGCATTTCCAAACTGTGGCAAGGAACCTGATGATTGCAGATGTTACTAAACAAGAATTACTAAAGTCAATTAGATTTGAGAAACACTGTATATTATTACTAAGTAATTGAGTTTCACAACATGCATTAGCATCCTGAAAGGCCCTGAAAGAAGTCCTGTGGGAAAAGATAACTTTTGAACCTCTTTCACCTAATATTAATAACCTAATGTTTCTCTAAACTGAGGGTGAATTACTAAAGCATAGCCTTTCAAAATCATTCTGTAAAAGCCTAAGCTGAACAATGTGGTTCAATATGTGGCCTTCAGAGGGTCTAAGATAATTTAAGAATGAAATTTAAAATATCAGGAGACTCGAATTAAGTAGGTACATTTATTAGGACTCTGCATTGTATCCATCCTCTATTTACCTACCAGGATTTACGTGAATATTTTTTCATAGCCTGGAGATCCTTTCAAACCCTGTCTGTGTTAACAGAGCTGCTACATCTGATATTATTTTCCGGAATCTGAAGAAACACCAAAGAGGACTGAAATAATAAGACATTAATTTCAGCTGTAGAATGCCGATGTTGCTGACCCTGCAGGGTTATTGCAGAGGGAGATTAATTATGCATATCTGCCACCCTAGGCTTTGGAGTTGAAGTACCCTGCTGTAATTCACTGCCGGATCATTCATGTAGCCAGCATACTGATATGATTATTATTCCACCAAGGTTTTTATCTGCCCCTAGACAATTACAGAAGCACTTACCAGCATCTCTCATTGACTTCTTATTTAAAATTCCCAGGGCCACAGCAGGCATTCGCATCCTTTTATCGGAGACAGCTACAGATCAATGACATGAAGCAACATGGGATTTTCTGTAGGACATGACAAATGCTGAGATTGTTGCTAAGCAGAAGATAGACATTCAGATTCCAGTAGAAAATAGTGTTGCAGTGGCTCTCTAACACAAACTTTTAAGGCAATGACAAGAACATACAATGGAAATATTATGAGATTTGGTGTCAAGGTATTTGAGTTTGAACACTGGCTTCACTATTTGGTGTCCAGGAAGCTATAGTTCTTCTGTAAAATGGGATTGAAATTAAATGACAAACTCTTGGCAGCTTGAGGATCTGGAGATCTCTTTAGGTTGTGAGATGAAATGTATATATGTGTGAAATCCCTGCTAGGGTATGTATATATGTGTGAATCCCTACGAGGTTGTGAAGTTTTAATGTATACATGTGTGAAAAAAAACTTTGTGAGTGACAGAGTGTTTTAAAAATATTTTTGTGCTAATGGGAATGGCTTTCATTCCCCGCGTAGTCATAATGGAACATCCTTTTCGTGGCCCCACTGCTTGGGTGATGACCTATCGATGCCTGTAGTCACCTCACACAGAATGTAGTGACTATGCATCGGTATGATTAGCAGCTGCATGCAGTGTACATCCTTGAAATGATGCACAGAATAAAATTCCTATTTCCTATTGCTGTTCTCAGCCCAGGGTTTTAAGGGACTTCGAACCTGCAAGATAACATTCATCTGATTTGCATTTTTTTCAGTTAAGTTTTCCTCTCTGTTCTATAGATCAGTGGCAAAAAGTATGGCTTGTTTTGTTTTAATTTTCCCCTAAGAGGCTTTCTCCCTTATGCGTGGCTGCATCACAGAACGCTACCTGTCTTCAGAGACCAGCTGTAGTGCCAGCTCCAAGGAATCTTTCCACCCTCACTCCTCAGTCTAAACCCCTTTTCTCTCCCCACAACTCCTACTCTCTACCACATTAAAATGCAAGTAATTCCTTCCCCACAGCATGCTGGCATGTTGCTTGGACTGATTTGTATACTTAATAATAGCATGAGCAAACACAGCTACATAGCTTTGTAGAGTTAAAGAAATAATAAGAGCAGATACACTTTTAGGTATTTTATATATGTTAACTCATATAATCCCCTCAGCAATCCTAGGAAGTAGAAATTATTATTCTCCCCATTTTGCAGATGGGAGAAGTAAGTCACCAAGAGATTAAGTAACTGGCCCAATATTTCATGGGTACCATGGGGGCAGAGCCAGGAATTGGTAATTAAAATAATAGGCTTTTAAACTATGAGGTTACAATGAGCCCTATGCAAATTGGAGATTTCTATAGGTTGTGAGTTCCTGGATGTCTGAGGCAATGAAAATCTGTGTCATCTATTCACATTTAGCGTAAGGGCTCCGCATAGTAGGTATCCAGTTACACGAAATAGCTTTGCATTGAGAAAATCGCCCCTTGAAAGCTTAGGATGTGGCCACAAAATGCCCCCCTTGTCCTCTGTCAATATGTTTTTAGTATACGTTCTGCATTCCTGCTCAATATGCTTGTCAGAGCATTTTAAAACCTCACATAAGCACTGCTTGAGCACCTCTCTGTGAGGGAGGCCAGTGTTCTGTTTTTTTGTAAGTAGCTGTGTGGTAAAGATAAGGCATACTTGTTGAAATTAGGGTTACTTGAGTCTTTAGTGGTTTATGGATCAGTAGATAATAGCACTATAACATTCCAGCTCATTCGCATTCTGATGAAAGGGGAATTGCATGGTGTTACTTTATTTTCAATAAAGTCACCAAATGTCAATGCATATGAAAAGAACTCTGGCCATAGTCCTCCGCCCCTTCCCCCCATCCAGTGTGATCTGGTGGACTGAGGTCACAGCCCAGACTATGGGACTGGTGGGTGCGCATTGCCATCTGTCAGGATGATCCTGGTGCCCAAAAATTAGTGAAAGAAGCCATAGAATTTTCTCAACAGGGACACAGACTCACACAGACCTCCTCAGTGTTAGTTCATAAGGGGATTTTCTTTAACACTTTAGATACAGAAACATGATATTTCTTTAGGGCTTACTTTTTTGGCTTATATGAGTTCCCAGGAAAACCTGGAATATTATCTTTGTGTTTCAGGGACAAAAGTGGGGATTGGAGCAGTGAGGATGCATAATAGGCTGTTTTCTCCTATAGGCTGAGAATACCTGAAGGTAAAGGCTGCACTGAAGCCCCTGTGCTTTCTCCCAGGTGGCGAAGTGTTGGCCTGGTGCACTGTAAGTCTGCTGTGAATGTTCTAATTTAACTCCTGGATCCCTTAGATCCAATTTTCTTTCCTAGGGCTTTGACCTGAAGCTTGAAATTGAGTTTGGGACAATAATGTGTCTCATGGGGAATTGCATGGACTCCTTATCATAAGCCAAATGCTGAGGTAAAGCTGCGGAATTGAGTCGTCCTCCAAGAAGGGAGAGAAAATGATGTCTTGTGACATTTCCAGATAACTGGTGGGTATAGTTATGCTTGCTAAGATTTGGGTTTGTGTTCAACTTTTTCATTTTGTTTACATAGGCATCGTCATGTGATCATCACCTAAGAACTAGAACATCAGCAGGCCCTAGAAGCCTCACTCTTGCCCCTCCCTTTAATATCTCAAAGGTAATTCATTTTCTGATTTAAATTAAGCAATTGATTTCCCTTACCTTTGTATTTATGGTTACAGGATGACACTTCTGTGGTGTGTAGTGAGTCTCTACTTTTATGGAATCCTGCAAAGTGATGCCTCAGGTAAGTGAATGGCTTTTGACAATGTATTAAAACTGCCCCTTTCTTTCTTTTTTGATTATTCCAGAACGCTGCGATGACTGGGGACTAGACACCATGAGGCAAATCCAAGTGTTTGAAGATGAGCCAGCTCGCATCAAGTGCCCACTCTTTGAACACTTCTTGAAATTCAACTACAGCACAGCCCATTCAGCTGGCCTTACTCTGATCTGGTATTGGACTAGGCAGGACCGGGACCTTGAGGAGCCAATTAACTTCCGCCTCCCCGAGAACCGCATTAGTAAGGAGAAAGATGTGCTGTGGTTCCGGCCCACTCTCCTCAATGACACTGGCAACTATACCTGCATGTTAAGGTAGCCTGATTCTTGGCAGTGGCTTTCTCTTTACTACCCATTCATTGTATATTTCTTTTTTCAGGAACACTACATATTGCAGCAAAGTTGCATTTCCCTTGGAAGTTGTTCAAAAAGACAGCTGTTTCAATTCCCCCATGAAACTCCCAGTGCATAAACTGTATATAGAATATGGCATTCAGAGGATCACTTGTCCAAATGTAGATGGATATTTTCCTTCCAGTGTCAAACCGACTATCACTTGGTATATGGTAAGGAAAATTAGACTACATTTTATTCTCTCAAGTAAACTTTTTTTTTTTTTACTTTTTCTAGGGCTGTTATAAAATACAGAATTTTAATAATGTAATACCCGAAGGTATGAACTTGAGTTTCCTCATTGCCTTAATTTCAAATAATGGAAATTACACATGTGTTGTTACATATCCAGAAAATGGACGTACGTTTCATCTCACCAGGACTCTGACTGTAAAGGTAGTAGGTAAGCATGATTAGTGTCCAGTACACACAACAATCATCTCCCTTTTTTATTTCCTCTAACACAGGCTCTCCAAAAAATGCAGTGCCCCCTGTGATCCATTCACCTAATGATCATGTGGTCTATGAGAAAGAACCAGGTAATTACAGCTATGTCTCTGAATTTCACTTAGTTTTTTTTGTTTTTTTGGTTTTTTTTTTCAGGAGAGGAGCTACTCATTCCCTGTACGGTCTATTTTAGTTTTCTGATGGATTCTCGCAATGAGGTTTGGTGGACCATTGATGGAAAAAAACCTGATGACATCACTATTGATGTCACCATTAACGAAAGGTATCATGGGGGCCAGCAAGGGAGTGATTAACAAATGCTTTGATTTTCTTCTCTCTATTTCTAGTATAAGTCATAGTAGAACAGAAGATGAAACAAGAACTCAGATTTTGAGCATCAAGAAAGTTACCTCTGAGGATCTCAAGCGCAGCTATGTCTGTCATGCTAGAAGTGCCAAAGGCGAAGTTGCCAAAGCAGCCAAGGTGAAGCAGAAAGGTAATAGATGCGGTCAGTGATGAATCTCTCAGAATCAATTCTGTTTCTTTGTTGTTCATTCCAGTGCCAGCTCCAAGATACACAGTGGAACTGGCTTGTGGTTTTGGAGCCACAGTCCTGCTAGTGGTGATTCTCATTGTTGTTTACCATGTTTACTGGCTAGAGATGGTCCTATTTTACCGGGCTCATTTTGGAACAGATGAAACCATTTTAGGTAAGTAACAGAAATTTGACATAAACCTCTTCAATTTACATTGTATCTGTGTTCCTTTTGCTAGATGGAAAAGAGTATGATATTTATGTATCCTATGCAAGGAATGCGGAAGAAGAAGAATTTGTATTACTGACCCTCCGTGGAGTTTTGGAGAATGAATTTGGATACAAGCTGTGCATCTTTGACCGAGACAGTCTGCCTGGGGGAAGTAGGTATTTCAGAGGAGTACAAATGATGCTAACACTAATCCCCATGGTTGTTTTCTTTCCCAGTTGTCACAGATGAGACTTTGAGCTTCATTCAGAAAAGCAGACGCCTCCTGGTTGTTCTAAGCCCCAACTACGTGCTCCAGGGAACCCAAGCCCTCCTGGAGCTCAAGGCTGGCCTAGAAAATATGGCCTCTCGGGGCAACATCAACGTCATTTTAGTACAGTACAAAGCTGTGAAGGAAACGAAGGTGAAAGAGCTGAAGAGGGCTAAGACGGTGCTCACGGTCATTAAATGGAAAGGGGAAAAATCCAAGTATCCACAGGGCAGGTTCTGGAAGCAGCTGCAGGTGGCCATGCCAGTGAAGAAAAGTCCCAGGCGGTCTAGCAGTGATGAGCAGGGCCTCTCGTATTCATCTTTGAAAAATGTATGAAAGGAATAATGAAAAGGGTAAAAAGAACAAGGGGTGCTCCAGGAAGAAAGAGTCCCCCCAGTCTTCATTCGCAGTTTATGGTTTCATAGGCAAAAATAATGGTCTAAGCCTCCCAATAGGGATAAATTTAGGGTGACTGTGTGGCTGACTATTCTGCTTCCTCAGGCAACACTAAAGTTTAGAAAGATATCATCAACGTTCTGTCACCAGTCTCTGATGCCACTATGTTCTTTGCAGGCAAAGACTTGTTCAATGCGAATTTCCCCTTCTACATTGTCTATCCCTGTTTTTATATGTCTCCATTCTTTTTAAAATCTTAACATATGGAGCAGCCTTTCCTATGAATTTAAATATGCCTTTAAAATAAGTCACTGTTGACAGGGTCATGAGTTTCCGAGTATAGTTTTCTTTTTATCTTATTTTTACTCGTCCGTTGAAAAGATAATCAAGGCCTACATTTTAGCTGAGGATAATGAACTTTTTTCCTCATTCGGCTGTATAATACATAACCACAGCAAGACTGACATCCACTTAGGATGATACAAAGCAGTGTAACTGAAAATGTTTCTTTTAATTGATTTAAAGGACTTGTCTTCTATACCACCCTTGTCCTCATCTCAGGTAATTTATGAAATCTATGTAAACTTGAAAAATATTTCTTAATTTTTGTTTTTGCTCCAGTCAATTCCTGATTATCCACAGGTCAACCCACATTTTTTCATTCCTTCTCCCTATCTGCTTATATCGCATTGCTCATTTAGAGTTTGCAGGAGGCTCCATACTAGGTTCAGTCTGAAAGAAATCTCCTAATGGTGCTATAGAGAGGGAGGTAACAGAAAGACTCTTTTAGGGCATTTTTCTGACTCATGAAAAGAGCACAGAAAAGGATGTTTGGCAATTTGTCTTTTAAGTCTTAACCTTGCTAATGTGAATACTGGGAAAGTGATTTTTTCTCACTCGTTTTTGTTGCTCCATTGTAAAGGGCGGAGGTCAGTCTTAGTGGCCTTGAGAGTTGCTTTTGGCATTAATATTCTAAGAGAATTAACTGTATTTCCTGTCACCTATTCACTAGTGCAGGAAATATACTTGCTCCAAATAAGTCAGTATGAGAAGTCACTGTCAATGAAAGTTGTTTTGTTTGTTTTCAGTAATATTTTGCTGTTTTTAAGACTTGGAAAACTAAGTGCAGAGTTTACAGAGTGGTAAATATCTATGTTACATGTAGATTATACATATATATACACACGTGTATATGAGATATATATCTTATATCTCCACAAACACAAATTATATATATACATATCCACACACATACATTACATATATCTGTGTATATAAATCCACATGCACATGAAATATATATATATATATAATTTGTGTGTGTGTATGTGTATGTATATGACTTTAAATAGCTATGGGTACAATATTAAAAACCACTGGAACTCTTGTCCAGTTTTTAAATTATGTTTTTACTGGAATGTTTTTGTGTCAGTGTTTTCTGTACATATTATTTGTTAATTCACAGCTCACAGAGTGATAGTTGTCATAGTTCTTGCCTTCCCTAAGTTTATATAAATAACTTAAGTATTGCTACAGTTTATCTAGGTTGCAGTGGCATCTGCTGTGCACAGAGCTTCCATGGTCACTGCTAAGCAGTAGCCAGCCATCGGGCATTAATTGATTTCCTACTATATTCCCAGCAGACACATTTAGAAACTAAGCTATGTTAACCTCAGTGCTCAACTATTTGAACTGTTGAGTGATAAAGGAAACAAATATAACTGTAAATGAATCTTGGTATCCTGTGAAACAGAATAATTCGTAATTTAAGAAAGCCCTTATCCCGGTAACATGAATGTTGATGAACAAATGTAAAATTATATCCTATATTTAAGTACCCATAATAAATCATTTCCCTCTATAAGTGTTATTGATTATTTTAAATTGAAAAAAGTTTCACTTGGATGAAAAAAGTAGAAAAGTAGGTCATTCTTGGATCTACTTTTTTTTAGCCTTATTAATATTTTTCCCTATTAGAAACCACAATTACTCCCTCTATTAACCCTTCACTTACTAGACCAGAAAAGAACTTATTCCAGATAAGCTTTGAATATCAATTCTTACATAAACTTTAGGCAAACAGGGAATAGTCTAGTCACCAAAGGACCATTCTCTTGCCAATGCTGCATTCCTTTTGCACTTTTGGATTCCATATTTATCCCAAATGCTGTTGGGCACCCCTAGAAATACCTTGATGTTTTTTCTATTTATATGCCTGCCTTTGGTACTTAATTTTACAAATGCTGTAATATAAAGCATATCAAGTTTATGTGATACGTATCATTGCAAGAGAATTTGTTTCAAGATTTTTTTTTAATGTTCCAGAAGATGGCCAATAGAGAACATTCAAGGGAAATGGGGAAACATAATTTAGAGAACAAGAACAAACCATGTCTCAAATTTTTTTAAAAAAAATTAATGGTTTTAAATATATGCTATAGGGACGTTCCATGCCCAGGTTAACAAAGAACTGTGATATATAGAGTGTCTAATTACAAAATCATATACGATTTATTTAATTCTCTTCTGTATTGTAACTTAGATGATTCCCAAGGACTCTAATAAAAAATCACTTCATTGTATTTGGAAACAAAAACATCATTCATTAATTACTTATTTTCTTTCCATAGGTTTTAATATTTTGAGAGTGTCTTTTTTATTTCATTCATGAACTTTTGTATTTTTCATTTTTCATTTGATTTGTAAATTTACTTATGTTAAAAATAAACCATTTATTTTCAGCTTTGAATTTTATTTTGTGCATGTGTTTTATGTCATTTG